ATTATGTAGACACACTGGCCCTTAGACCTATCTTACCTGGCATTTTATAATTTCCCTTTCACACAATATAATTTAATTCATATTTGGGGGACAGGAATATTGATCTACACTGTAACTTGTCTAGTTTCTGGAACGATAAACTAAAACTTCAAGCATATAAAATATGTTTATACTCTAAATTTTTAGTTTTTTCCCTAGTATTTGTATGTCTAGATATAATTACAAAGTCTATGTGATGTTTTTCATGTGACGATCCAATACAGTGCTTCCCTGAGCCCTTAAAAAATAAAAAATAAAAATACAACTTAAAGAAACAAAAACTCCCTACCGTAGCCGCTACAAGGGAGGCTAAGGCGGGAGGATTGCTTGAGGACAGGAGTTCGAGGCCAGCCTGGGCAACATAGTAAGACTTCCGTCACAAACACAAAAACTCCCAACCCGGGTTCGAGACCAGCCTGACCAACATGGAGAAACCCCGTCTCTACAAAAAATACAAAAATTAGTCAGGCTTGGTGGCACATCCTTGTAATCCCAGCTACTCGGGAGGGTGAGGCGGAGACTCGCTTGAATCCGGGAGGCGGAGGTGGCGGTGAGCCGAGATCGCGCCATTGCACTCCAGCCTGGGCAACAAGAGCGAACTCCGTCTCAAGAAAAAAAAAAAAATCACCTCCCAACCGTATGGACCACGCTGACATCCTGCCATCAAGAAGCAAAGCTTTCCAGCGTCCCCCAAGCGCTAGGGCCGCCTTCTGACTCTTCCGCCCCGCCTCCGCCCCCTGCACTCTCCCAACTGGCGGGAGGAGGGCGCCCTCCCAGCCAATCAACGTCCCACAGGGCCCGCCTCCCGCGCGTCTTTCAAAGGTCTTCTAGGAACCAGTCAGCGATTAGAGGCCGAGTCTTCGGCCACCCAAAGGCGGAGTAAGAAACCAGAAGCGGATCTGATTGGTTGCTGGAAGACGCCGCGCCCACCTCACAGAAGGACGAACCAGTGAGCTAAGCTGCGGGGCGCGGGCTCGGCCGGGGCACCGGTGAGTCGCCGGCGCTGCAGAGGGAGGCGGCACTGGTCTCGACGTGGGGCGGCCAGCGATGAAGCCGGTGAGTCGGACGTGCTGGGGTTTGGAGGAGCGTACAGTTATTTAACATAACATTTCTTTTGAAGCCCAGTTCAATACAAACAAGTGAGTTTGACTCATCAGATGAAGAGCCTATTGAAGATGAACAGACTCCAATTCATATATCATGGTATGTTAGCATTTCTGATCAATGATGAGCTAAACTAAACATGAAAAATTTTTCTTCTTTTCAGGCTATCTTTGTCACGAGTGAATTGTTCTCAGTTTCTCGGTTTATGTGCTCTTCCAGGTGGGTAACACAATAATGGGCTTCCTATCAATGACTTTTTTACTTGCTTTATTATTACTTATAGGTTGTAAATTTAAAGATGTTAGAAGAAATGTCCAAAAAGATACAGGTAGGTATAATATCACGCAACCACACTCATGGGTGTGTGTCTGTGTATCCTGGTCTATTGGCAGAAGAACTAAAGAGCTGTGGTATACAAGACATATTTGTTTTCTGCACCAGAGGGGAACTGTCAAAATATAGAGTCCCAAACCTTCTGGATCTCTACCAGCAATGTGGAATTATCACCCATCATCATCCAATCGCAGATGGAGGGACTCCTGACATAGCCAGCTGCTGTGAAATAATGGAAGAGCTTACAACCTGCCTTAAAAATTACCGAAAAACCTTAATACAGTACGTTCTTTTCTCCATACACTATGTGAGAAGTACAAACTTCAAAACTGTATTTCCCTTTCAGCTGCTATGGAGGACTTGGGAGATCTTGTCTTGGTAAGAAATATATTTCTATTATTTTTTTAACCTAACATATTATTTTTCTGTCATGTTCCATTAGTAGCTGCTTGTCTCCTACTATACCTGTCTGACACAATATCACCAGAGCAAGCCATAGACAGCCTGCGAGACCTAAGAGGATCCGGGGCAATACAGACCATCAAGGTGAGGAGGTGGGCGGTGCTTGCTTGGTTGTGGAAAATTTGAACTTCCTGGTTTACTTTTCCAGGATCTACCTACTTCTCAGTTTTTGCCCCAGTCCGTTTTGGGAATGGATCCTCTCACCTAGGACAATGAGATGGTTATTGTTAATACAAACTTGGTACGTTCTTGGGTAGATTCTTGGCCAAAAAAAGTGTATTCCAATGTATCTTTACTTTTTTCAGCAATACAATTATCTTCATGAGTTTCGGGACAAATTAGCTGCACATCTATCATCAAGAGATTCACAATCAAGATCTGTATCAAGATAAAGGAATTCAAATAGCATATATATGACCATGTCTGAAATGTCAGTTCTCTAGCATAATTTGTATTGAAATGAAACCACCAGTGTTATCAACTTGAATGTAAATGTACATGTGCAGATATTCCTAAAGTTTTATTGACAAAACTCGTTGTGTCTCTTTCATTTCTTATAGGAAT